TCTATTTTATGATTATACCACAAAATATTGATCATATTAATCCATTATTTAACTTAATTCTTTTGTCTTTTTTTTTTGGAGACGGAGTCTTGCTCTGTTGCCCAGGCTGGAGTGCGGTGGCACGATCTCAACTCACTGCAACTTCCGCCTCCTGAGTTCAAGCGATTCTCCTGCCTCAGCCTCCCAAGTAGCTGGGACTACAGGCGCATGCCACCACGCCTGGCTAATTTTTGTATTTTTAGTAGAGACAAGGTTTCACCATGTTGGCCAGGCTGGTCTCGAACTCTTGAGCTCAGGTGACCCACCTGCCTTGGCTTTCTAAAGTGCTGGGATTACAGGCGTGAGCCACCACGCCCAGCTATTTAACTTAATTCTTATGCCCCAGATTTCACTCTGTCTTCTAATTTAGTTTTTTTTTTTTTTTTTTTGGGCTTCTGATTTTATATCCAACTCCAATCCCTCACCAGTGGATCCTGGCCCCACAGGAAGCAACAGATCCCCTTCTCCTACCCTGATCGTTCCTCCCCGCAGCATCTTCAGGCCTTTGGGCACCCATGTGGTCCCCGAGCCCTAGCTTCAACACCTCCCACCCTTCCAGTCACAGACTCTGGGCCCTGGGGCAGAAGGACAGGCCAGCTTTCTCACTGTGGCCACTACCTGTCCCATTTCCCAGAGAGGAATGGCCTGGAGGCTGGCCAGCTGCGCTGCCACTTAGTGCCCCTCCCCCTCCCCTCCCCCGCCCACCAGTGGCCTCAGAACCAATGCAAGTCACTCACTGCCCATGGCCCTGCTTAGTAGGGGTGCCTGGCACTGTAGCCAATGGGGACTGGCAGGAGGAAGGAGCTTATTAGTCTGATAAAGATCTGGGGACCACACCCTGCCCCCTCCCGCAACTTCCCTAGGGCCCTGGCTCAGGCTGGACTGGCTCCCCCACCCTGAAGGCGCCTTCATCCACGGCATCTTCTATCCGCCCTTTCAGAGGCAGGCCCAGTGCCCTGCCTGCTCTTCCTCCCCACCAGCTCCCAGAAGGCTTGGAGCCCAGACACCTGCTCACTCACCACCAGCTGGGCTCCGCCTGGGCCTGCCCGGCACCCACCCCGGCCACCAAGGGCAGCAGCTTTTCCAGAATTTGGCTGGCAGGCCTAGTCACCCCACCTCGCCACCTCACCACTGCACCTCGGAGGCCAGCCCTGTCCACTCCACTCTGTGCCTGGCTTCTCTTGCCTGCCTTGGGCCTTCGTGTGGCCCCTCCACGGTGTCTGGGACTGAGTGCCCCTCTTGCCTCCTGAAGAGCAGCCATGGCCACCTACAAAGTCAGGGTGGCCACAGGCACCGACCTCTTGTCGGGAACACGGGACTCCATCTCACTGACCATTGTGGGGACACAAGGAGAGAGCCATAAGCAGCTGCTGAACCACTTTGGGAGAGACTTTGCAACTGGGGCGGTAAGAGTGTGTGTGTGTGTGTGTGTGTGTGTTGCCCACTCAGCCAGGCTTGCATCCTGCCTAGGTGGGCCAGTACACCGTGCAGTGCCCTCAGGACCTGGGTGAGCTCATCATCATCCGCCTGCACAAAGAGCGGTACGCCTTCTTCCCCAAGGACCCTTGGTACTGCAACTATGTGCAGATCTGTGCCCCCAACGGCCGTATCTACCACTTCCCCGCCTACCAGTGGATGGATGGCTACGAGACCCTGGCACTCCGGGAGGCCACAGGTAAGCCCTCATCACCCTGCTCCATCCTATGGGCCCTTGAGTCCTCTCCTTGGTCTCCCTACAGGAAAGACAACAGCAGATGACTCGCTCCCCGTCCTCCTGGAGCACAGAAAAGAGGAGATCAGAGCCAAGCAGGACTTCTACCAGTGAGGGGGCGGGTGGCAGAGTCTGGGCGCCCGCATGAGGGTGACATCTCGGTTTCCCTTGCAGCTGGCGAGTCTTTCTTCCTGGCCTGCCCAGCTATGTGCACATTCCCAGTTACCGCCCTCCGGTGCGGAGGCATCGCAACCCCAACCGGCCTGAGTAAGGACCCGAAGCTGTGCTGGGCCCCGCCCGGATCCCAGTTGCCCTGCGCTTCTCCCCACAGGTGGAATGGCTATATTCCGGGATTCCCAATTCTCATCAACTTTAAGGCCACCAAGTTCCTGAACTTAAATCTCCGCTACTCCTTCCTCAAGACGGCCTCCTTCTTCGTCCGCCTGGGGCCCATGTGAGTCCGTGTGAGTGACGGGAGAACGAGGGTGAAGGCCTCTTCCTGGAATCCCATCTCCTAGGGCACTGGCTTTCAAAGTCCGCGGCCTGTTGGACTGCAAACATTCGTGGAAGAGGCTGAAGGACATTAGGAAAATTTTCCCTGGCAAGAAATCTGTCGTCTCCGGTATGGAATGGGGCGTCCCGGATCGAGCAGGGCTCCTTGTGACGCCCTCGCGCCGTCCTCGCAGAGTACGTGGCCGAGCACTGGGCAGAGGACACCTTCTTTGGGTACCAGTACCTCAACGGCGTCAACCCCGGCCTGATCCGCCGCTGCACGCGGATCCCAGACAAGTTCCCCGTCACAGACGACATGGTGGCTCCGTTCCTGGGCGAGGGAACGTGCTTGCAAGCGGAGCTGGAGGTGAGGCCCGCTCCGGCGGAGACCCCGGCCCTCCTACTTGCCACCCATCGCGGCTCCCCTCCAGAAGGGGAACATTTACCTGGCCGACTACCGCATCATGGAGGGCATCCCCACCGTGGAGCTCAGCGGCCGGAAGCAGCACCACTGCGCCCCCCTCTGCCTGCTGCACTTTGGACCCGAGGGCAAGATGATGCCCATCGCCATCCAGGTGCCTGGGCTGCAGGCGGCGCTGCCGCTGAGTCACCCAACCCTTTCTCTTTCACCACACCTAGCTCAGCCAGACCCCTGGGCCAGATTGCCCCATCTTCCTGCCCAGTGATTCTGAGTGGGACTGGCTGCTAGCCAAGACGTGGGTACGCTATGCGGAGTTCTACAGCCACGAGGCCATCGCCCACCTGCTGGAGACACACCTCATTGCTGAGGCCTTCTGCCTGGCCTTGCTGAGGAACCTGCCCATGTGCCACCCCCTCTACAAGGTATGGGCTTGGGAGAAGGGGCCTCCCCCAGGCTCTCTCTTCATCCTCCTTGCTCTCCCCACAGCTCCTCATCCCCCATACCCGATACACCGTCCAGATCAACAGCATTGGCCGGGCCGTTCTCCTCAATGAGGGGGGGCTCTCTGCCAAGGTAAGACTTCTGCCCCCAACCCCAACGAGACATCCGGCTCCAGGATCTGCCTCCTTCCTCACAGGGCATGTCCCTGGGCGTGGAAGGCTTTGCTGGGGTGATGGTACGGGCTCTGTCGGAGCTCACCTATGACAGCCTCTACCTCCCCAATGACTTTGTGGAGCGTGGGGTCCAGGACCTGCCTGGATATTACTACCGCGATGACAGCTTGGCGGTGTGGAATGCACTGGAGAAGTGAGCTCAGGACAGCAGTGGGTGGCTCTTAGGGATCCAAACTGAGGCCCTGTCCCCTGGTCAGGTATGTGACGGAGATCATCACCTATTATTACCCGAGTGACGCAGCCGTGGAGGGTGATCCGGAATTGCAGTCTTGGGTGCAGGAAATATTTAAAGAGTGCCTCCTGGGGCGGGAGAGCTCAGGTATGGGCCTGGACACCTGGGCAATCAGGGGGGATGTCGCCTGGGCTTTTCCCCCGCCGGTCAGGCTTCCCTAGGTGCTTGCGAACCGTGCCTGAGCTGATCCGATATGTCACTATAGTCATCTACACCTGCTCTGCCAAGCACGCTGCTGTCAACACAGGCCAGGTACCGGTGGTCTCACCAACCCAGGCCCAGCCCACCCAGACCCGCGCCTCTATCCCACCTCCAGATGGAGTTCACCGCCTGGATGCCCAACTTCCCAGCGTCCATGCGGAATCCACCGATTCAGACTAAGGGGCTGACCACTCTGGAGACCTTCATGGACACGTTGCCGGATGTGAAGACCACGTGCATCACGCTGCTGGTGCTCTGGACCCTCAGCCGAGAGCCTGACGACAGGGTGCGAGACGGGATGGGGGACTCTGAGCACAGCTGGTCCCAGCTGTCGAGCTCTCTGCCCGCAGCGGCCCCTGGGACACTTCCCGGACATTCACTTCGTGGAGGAGGCCCCGCGGAGGAGCATAGAGGCGTTCCGCCAGCGCCTGAACCAGATCTCACACGACATCCGCCAGCGCAACAAGTGCCTTCCCATCCCCTACTACTACCTGGACCCGGTGCTGATTGAGAACAGCATTTCTATTTAGGAGCGCGCTTCCCGTCTCTCCTCTCCCCATTCTGTGCCCTACTATTTTCAACAAAACAAAACAAACAAGCAAAAAACACAAAAACCTCAGAGACCAAAACACCAAACAAACAAAAAAACAAAAAACCTTCCTTTCCCTGGGTCTGGCTGTGAATGCGCGCGGCAAGT